AGGCAGGCCTGGTGGCGCACCTGTGCTCCCAGCTACTCCAGAGGTTGGGGTGGGAGGATCGCTTAAGCTTGGGAGGTTGAGGCTTCAGTGAGCTGTGATCACGCCACTGCACTCCAACCTGGGTGACAGAGCAAAACCGTCTCAGGAAAAAAAATAAATAAATTTCAATCGTAAGCTATTTTTTTCTTTTGTTATTTGCAATTGAATGTAATCCTGATACATTCCTGTTGTTGAAGCTGTTTGCCTGCCTCCCACTAGGAAGCCTAAGGGTCCAGATCCTCCCCCAGTCAGAGGAATGGGGAACTAGAAAAAGAAAGGCAAAGGCACTGCCAGGCAAGAAAACGCTGGGTCTCCTTCCACAAGTTTGGTAAGTAAGCAAGATACCAGGAGGATAGAATGGTAAGTGAGCCTAGAAATAGACTATTATATACATAGGGTTTATTAAATACATAGAGAACACTGAATGCTAGACTAAGAAATTTGGACTTTATTCTGGAAGTCCCTTGCAATAGGGGACCTTGTCTGTTTTATTTTCTAATGCCTCGCACTTTGTAGAAGCTCAGTGAATGAATATATTCTTTATTAATTTATGCCGTCTGCTTAATAAACAGAAATGTTGGAAGGTGAACCAGTTGGGAGTCACCATCTGATCAACCCCTGCCTGCTTTTTATAAATAATGTAACTGAACCATCATTTACTGGAAGTGGCAATCAACCTGTGAGGAACGGCAAACCAAAAAGTCCACCTTGGGTGTCATGGTGATGGAATTGGAGGCGGAGACCAGGGAGAGCAGCGGGCTAGGATCTCTGAGAGTCTCCGCAACATGGCGGCCCTGGAACCACCTGACCGGCAGGAGGCGGAGCTCCGCCCCAGCTCGCTCGGCCCCACCCCGCTCGGCCCTGCCCAGCGCACTCCTAGACCGGGGCGCAAGGGTTGTGAGGTGTTTGAGCGAAGCGCCTGCGCAGGGCAGCGGCGCGCGGGGCGGAGGCTTTATAATCACTTCGTCGTTGCCGCTCGGCTTCTATCGCCGGGAGGGCGGTTGAGGCGGTGGTGGCGGCGTCGGCGGCGGCCGGGCGCTGGCTGAGGGGCGCTGAGGCGGGAGCTGTGGCGGCGCTGGGCGCCCCTGGCTCCTCGGCCTCTGCCGGCCATGGGCTCCGAGAAGGACTCCGAGTCGCCGCGCTCCACATCGCTACATGCGGCCGCACCCGACCCTAAGTGCCGCAGCGGCGGCCGGCGCCGGCGCCTCACCTTGCACAGCGTCTTCTCTGCCTCGGCCCGCGGCCGCCGCGCCCGGGCCAAGCCGCAGGCCGAGCCGCCGCCCCCGGCTGCGCAGCCGCCGCCCGCCCCGGCCCCTGCCGCGGCCCAGGGCCCGCCGCCCGAGGCGCTGCCCGCCGAGCCGGCCGCCGAGGCCGAGGCGGAGGCCGCGGCGGCGGCGGCGGAGCCTGGGTTCGACGATGAGGAGGCGGCGGAGGGCGGTGGCCCGGGCGCGGAGGAGGTGGAGTGTCCGCTGTGCCTGGTGCGGCTGCCGCCTGAGCGGGCCCCGCGCCTCCTCAGCTGTCCGCACCGCTCGTGCCGGGACTGCCTCCGCCACTACCTGCGCCTGGAGATAAGCGAGAGCAGGGTGCCCATCAGCTGCCCCGAGTGCAGCGAGCGACTCAACCCGCACGACATCCGCTTGCTGCTCGCCGACCCGCCGCTTATGCACAAGTACGAGGAGTTCATGCTGCGCCGCTACCTAGCCTCGGACCCCGACTGCCGCTGGTGCCCGGCCCCGGACTGCGGGTGAGCGCGGGGGCGTGGCGCGGGTGGCGGCGTTACTGGTATCTCTTACTGTTTCCTTACCTAGTTATGCTGTTATTGCCTATGGCTGTGCCAGCTGCCCGAAGCTAACTTGTGAGAGGGAAGGTTGCCAGACTGAGTTCTGCTACCACTGCAAGCAGATATGGCATCCAAATCAGACATGCGATATGGCCCGTCAACAGAGGGCCCAGACTTTACGAGTTCGGACCAAACACACTTCAGGTCTCAGTTATGGGCAAGAATCTGGACCAGGTATAAGTTGGCATTATCTCATTGTCTCTTTAATTTTTTCTACCCATTCTTCCCCCACTCATAGCAGATGACATCAAGCCATGCCCACGATGCAGTGCATACATTATCAAGATGAATGATGGAAGCTGTAATCACATGACCTGTGCAGTGTGTGGCTGTGAATTCTGTTGGCTTTGTATGAAAGAGATCTCAGACTTGCATTACCTCAGGTAAGATGGGAAATGCATCCATTCCTTTCGTATTGACATTAACTTCAGTCTGTTTCCCCTGCAGCCCCTCTGGCTGTACATTCTGGGGCAAGAAGCCATGGAGCCGTAAGAAGAAAATTCTTTGGCAGCTGGGCACGTTGATTGGTGCTCCAGTGGGGATTTCTCTCATTGCTGGCATTGCCATTCCTGCCATGGTCATTGGCATTCCTGTTTATGTTGGAAGGAAGGTAAGAAAGACATGCTGGTTTCTGTGCTTGTTTGCTGACCTGGATTTTCTTTTTTTATTCTTAGATTCACAGCAGGTATGAGGGAAGGAAAACCTCCAAACACAAGAGGAATTTGGCTATCACTGGAGGAGTGACTTTGTCGGTCATTGCATCCCCAGTTATTGCTGCAGTTAGTGTTGGTAAGCTAGTCAGGACCACACCTCTTCTCTCTGCCAGCTGACATGTTTCCTTCTCTTCCCCCAGGTATTGGTGTCCCCATTATGCTGGCATATGTTTATGGGGTTGTGCCCATTTCTCTTTGTCGTGGAGGCGGCTGTGGAGTTAGCACAGCCAACGGAAAAGGAGTGAAAATTGAATTTGATGAAGATGATGGTCCAATCACAGGTAAAAAGCAGGATGTTTATTTCCATTTGAATGTCTTGAATTGGATGTTTGGTTCTATCCCCAGTGGCAGATGCCTGGAGAGCCCTCAAGAATCCCAGCATTGGGGAAAGCAGCATTGAAGGCCTGACTAGTGTATTGAGCACTAGTGGAAGCCCTACAGATGGACTTAGTGTTATGCAAGGTCCTTACAGCGAAACGGCCAGCTTTGCAGCCCTCTCAGGGGGCACGCTGAGTGGCGGCATTCTCTCCAGTGGCAAGGGAAAATATAGCAGGTAAACAAATAGATAATTTCTGACAGAAATGGCATATTAACTTGAACGTCCCCTCTTTACACAGGTTAGAAGTTCAAGCCGATGTCCAAAAGGAAATTTTCCCCAAAGACACAGCCAGTCTTGGTGCAATTAGTGACAACGCAAGCACTCGTGCTATGGCCGGTTCCATAATCAGTTCCTACAACCCACAGGACAGGTATGTGAACAGTCAGATGTCCAGGAGAGGTTATGACTCAGCAAAGTGGATTTTGTCTCCACAGAGAATGCAACAATATGGAAATCCAAGTGGACATTGAAGCCAAACCAAGCCACTATCAGCTGGTGAGTGGAAGCAGCACGGAGGACTCGCTCCATGTTCATGCTCAGATGGCAGAGAATGAAGAAGAAGGTAGTGGTGGCGGAGGCAGTGAAGAGGATCCCCCCTGCAGACACCAAAGCTGTGAACAGAAAGACTGCCTGGCCAGCAAACCTTGGGACATCAGCCTGGCCCAGCCTGAAAGCATCCGCAGTGACCTAGAGAGTTCTGATGCACAGTCAGACGATGTGCCAGACATCACCTCAGATGAGTGTGGCTCCCCCCGCTCCCATACTGCAGCCTGCCCCTCGACCCCCAGAGCCCAAGGTGCACCGAGCCCAAGTGCCCATATGAACCTCTCTGCCCTAGCCGAGGGACAAACTGTCTTGAAGCCAGAAGGTGGAGAAGCCAGAGTATGAAGTGGAATGAATGCTCCTGTTCTGAGAAGCACACTTGTAACTGCATCTTTTGGAATTTTTTTTTTTTTAAGACCAGATGACTTTCTGTTTCCTTTCACAGATGCACTTTTGTCTTCCTGGCCAGTGTTTTACTACAATGAGGATGGCAAGTCTGGACAACAGCCAGCTTAGAAGATTCTTATCTCTTGGGCACTGCAGCCAGACTTCACACATTTCCCTGCACCTAGGACAGGAAATGCTGTTAGTGGACTTTGGATTTCTGGAAGAATGTTCCCTGAAGGGGGCGTGTACTTGTGTGAAAAAGAGAACTTGTTGGAAAAAGAGGCAGACAGCCTGGAGATCTCTGAAACGCAAATTATCAACTCAAAACTTGGAATTCTCTTGAAGCCTCGAGAGAACAATTCACTTCTTTGATAAAATCAAAGAAGTCTGTTGGAGGGGCAGTAGTTTATGGCTAAACCTATATTTCTTATCTGGGTTCCACTTACTACAGCTGTGAGATTTGGGCAGTTTACTCTGAGTCTGTTTTCACTTAGCCAAAATGGAGATGATGATCCTAGTTAAGGGGTTGTGAAGACTGAGATGGTATACTGAAAATGTTTTTGGTAAAGGCCCATGTTTTTTCCTCCTGCAGGAAGAAGAAGAAATGAGTTAAAGGAGATTTTAGATATCATATAAGAAAGGAAGCCTAGACCTCTAGGCCAGAGGCTATGAAAAATTTAAATTTATTCTAATCCTTAGCGACACTTTAGTAGATGAAAAGGCCCATCATCACCACCTAGAGGCGAACACAAATAATGCATTAGAAAAGTTACAATAGCTTGGCCGGGCGTGGTGGCTCATGCCTGTAATCCCAGCACTTTGGGAGGCTGAGGCGGGCGGCTCACAAGGTCGGGAGATCGAGACCATCCTGGCTAACACGGGTGAAACCCCGTCTCTACTAAAAATACACAAAATTAGCCGGGCGTAGTGGTGGGCGCCTGTAGTCCCAGCAACTCGAGAGGCTGAGGCAGGAGAATGGCGTGAACCCGGGAGGCAAAGCTTGCAGTGAGCTGAGATTGCGCCACTGCACTCCAGCCTGGGCAACAGAGCGAGACTCCGTCTCACAAAAAAAAAAAAATAATAATAATAGCTTAGAAAATGGAGAAAGTTTAATTTCCTCTTCATACAGCCTTCATTCATTCTGAAATACCTACCGCATTTCAGGTATAAGATGTAGCAATGACTAAAATACAAAGTTCCTGTCCCCATGGAACTTAGACTCTTAACGGGGGAAGGCAATCAGATATATAACCTGGAGTGAGGATAAGTAATCTGTGAAGAAAAACAGGGAAGACAGAGTGGTAGATAGTGCTACTTGACATGACCAGGTTGGTCCTCCTTGATAAGGTTCCATTTTATTAGAGACTTTAATGGAGCAAGGAAGAGAACTATGTGAATATCTAGGGGAAGCACATACCAGACATGAGGAATAAACTACAAAGGCCCTTTGGTAGAGCATCCTTAGTCTGTTTCCAAAAAAGCATAGTATAGAGGCCTATATGGCTGGAACAAAGTGGACCAAGGTGGGGAGAGTAGTGGATTAGGTCAAAGACAGCTGGAGCAAGATTGTGTAGATTAGCCAAACAACTCTGAAGACAAGGAAATTTTAGATTTCTTTGGGCCAGGAGGAGGTAATCTTCAGCGCCAGACAGATGCAGTGCTTGCGGCCAGCTTTCAAAAAGGTTGAAACTGGGAGGGGCATGTCTGATCACTAGTACTACTTGGACAGGCCAATGTGAAGAAGCTTGTGGATATGGTAAATGAATACTCATTTATGCTCACCTAATGTACCTTCGTATGCTGCAGAGGCTGGAAAACTAAAAACTTCATGTCTTAGATTTCCTTGAAACCAAGGTTCTGAATGTAACCTAAGGTCAAGTTTTGCCAGTTAGATGCACAAACAAGATGTGGAAGGAGGAGTGATTCAGGGGTTATCTTTAGCTACTTTGGCTATTGCTCCTGCAAGATGTAGAGACCTTAGGTTTCTCTTTAACTGCATTCTAATAGCCATCAGTAGCTTTGTGGGTGTTGAAGGGTGTCTGGATCCATAGATAGCAGTTTGCGATATGTTTTCTTGTAGTCAACCTGTAGTGGCCTCCTAATTGCTCATCTCCCCTATGGTGGCAGAGGTAGCAGCTCACATGGAAGGCTAATTCCAGGTCTGGGAATCGCCTGGAGGCCCAGCCTATGGCCATGTTCCCCAGGCTTTCCAGTGCTTTTGTAAGCACCTAATTTACCTGTGTTGAATCCTTTTCCACTTAAAATTGGTAGAGGAGTATTGTTTCCTGCAGTTACTGAATCCTGGCTAATATAGTATTTGGTTCCAAAAGTGGTTACTAGTAACAGGCCCTCAAAGATGGGCTTCTTAGATTAGTTATGACTAAGCTGCATTTGAATGAAATGTAGATCTAGTCACCATTGGAAAATGATAAACTGGTAGGCAAATTGCTTACACCTGTGGTCACCTGAAATGAAATGTCTTTTGGAGAAAAGACGTTGGCACCTCAAAGGGCTGCCATGATAGATCATCATGTAAGAAATGGGGACAAATGATGGTGACTACACTAGAGGGGTTAAAGGAAAAAGACAAAAAGCTCAAAAGTTTGACATTTGCAGCTCAAGGCATAGTATGGGAGAGACCCAAAAGAATTTTATCTTTTGTAGCCGCAAGGCTCATGTACATCAAAATCAAAGGGAGATTCTGGATCACTGAATTACATACAACATAAGTTGAATTCGTAGCTTTACCAGGCCTCTTATGTGAAAATGGGGCTCTGAAATGAGCAATGGGGACCCTTGAGTGGATTTGGATAAATCCTAGTGCTGTCAACTCACAAACTCTACTTCTTTTAACCAGCAGAAGCAGCCATTCTTCCCCTTATAGATATGGCTGGTTCTGCTGCTTGAAGACCCTGGGGTAGTTGTCTTAAAGGGGAATACTAATACTTCTCGTGTCCCACCCCCTACCCCTCCTTGCTACCAGCTCTAACTAGAGTCAGATCCCAGTATGCTTCTGGAAGGCAAACCCAAAGTCTGATCTGAGAGACTTACAGAAGAATTGTAAGACTTTGCTAATTTGTATCAGCAGAAACAAGGGGAAAATGTGTAGAGTATATTCCAAAGATGTTGGACCAGGAAGATAGGAATATACATTTATTTTCATTTGCATTGAATTTATCAATATGGGGGTACTAGAGGTTCTGGACTCAGCATATTGGCTTTAGCAGCTAAGAATTTTTTTTTTTTTGGAGACAGAGTCTTGCTCTGTTGCCTACGCTGGAGTGCAGAGGCGCAATCTCGGCTCACTGCAACCTCTGCTTCCCAGGTTCAAGCAATCCTCCCACCTCAGCCTCCCAAGTAGCTGGAATTACAGGCTCATGCCAGCACACCTGGCTACTTTTTGTATTTTTACTAGAGGTGGGGTTTCACCATGTTGGCCAGGCTGGTCTTGAACTCCCGACCTCAAGTGATCTGCCCACCTTGGCCTCCCAAAGTGCTGGGATTACAGGCGTGAGCCACTGCGACCGGCCAAGAATGGCTCTTAACAGGTTGTTGGATGAAACCTGGACTTAAAAGTGGCCTATACAGAGATGGCAAAAATTCCTTAGTGTAGAATTAGAAGAATCAAGGCCAGGTGTTGTGGCTGATGCTTGTAATCCCAGCACTCTGGGAGGCTGAGGTGGGAGGACTGCTTGAGGCCAGGAGTTTGAAACTAGCCTGGGCAATATAGTGAGACCCCATCTCTACAAAAAGTTAAAAAATTAGCTGGGCATGGTGGTGTGTGCCTGTATAGTTCCAGCTACTCAGGAGGCTGAAGTGGGAGGATTCCTTGAACTCAGGGATTTGAGGCTGCAGTGAACTATGATCGTGCCACTGCACTCCAGCCTGGGCAACAGAGCTAGACCCCATCTCAAAAAAAAAAAATCAGCCGGGCATGGTGGCTCATACCTGTAATCCCGGAACATTGGGAGGCCGAGGCGGATGGATCACTTGAGGCCAGGAGTTCCAGACCAGCCTGGCCAATATGGTGAAGCCCTGTCTCTACTAAAAATACAAAAACTAGCTGGGCATGGTGGTGTGCATCTGTAGTCCCAGCTACTCAGAAGGCTGAGGCATGAGAATCTCTTGAACCCAGGAGGCAGAGGTTGCAGTGAGCTGAGATCATGCCACTGCACTCCAGCCTGGGTGACAGAGCAAGACTCTGTCTCAAATAATAACTTAAAAACATGATACTAAAAACATTGATTTGTAGATTTATCATATGTGTGACCTACTTACCTCCTAATTTTGCCCTTCAAAATTGCCAAGAGGTTATTTCTTTCAGCAAGGAATTGAAAAGTACTTTAAACAAGGGAAACACCTTATCTTGAAAAGTTTGTAGTGTGTACCTTCCCTAGGCTGGAAATGAAGCTAAGAGATGTTACCATTGTAAAGGAATCCCTGATATCAGTAGAGATGATGGGATCCTGCAGTGCCAGTGGCCAAGGGGTAGTACCAAGGCAACAGAGCTGTAGTGATGAAATACATGGGTTACCTACCAAGGTTCTATTTGGCTTATAGAACGCAAAACAAATCTTCAGGTCTGGCAAATAGAGGCCTGTTTTGAGTCACCAAAATGGAGATTTACAGACAATTCTCAGAGCTGAAGCCCTTGAAAAAGGGGGTGCAGGGTACTCTGGAGGAAGCACCCAGCAATACCACCATAACTATATCATAAATCTTCTCGTTTTCCCCAAAGGGATCTTAAGCCATGTAACTATGCATGTGTGCTTAGGGAAATGGAAATGCCCAGGCCTTTAGGGATTACTTGGAAACTGGCCCTAAGCCAGCACAAATGCTGAGACCTAAAAAGCCTTTGTGGTCCACTAGTTAGAATAGAGGCTTCCATGGTGTTATGGGTCGAATTGTGTCCCTTCCACCAAAAATCATATGTTGAAGTCCTAGCCCCTAGTACCTCAAAATGTGCCCTTATTTGGAAAATGAGGTTGTTGCAGATATAATTAAGATGAGGTCTTATTGGCATAGGGTGGCCCCCTAATTCGATTGTTGTACATATAAAAAGGGGAAATCTGAACACAAAGACATGCACATAGGCTAAGTACCATGTGAAGATGAAGGCAGAGACTGGGGTGATGCAGCAGAGGCCAAGGGACACCAAGGATTGCCAGCAAACCATCAGAAGCTGGGAGCGGCAAGGAACAGATCCTCCCCCACAGCCCGCGGAAGGAACCAATTCTGCCAAAATCTAGGACTTCTAGCTTCCTGAACTGTGAGACAATAAATTTCTGTTACTTAAGTCACCCAGTTTATGGTACTTTGTTATGGGAGCCCT